CCTCGGCGAGCTCCCTCATGTTGTCGCCCTGCGGCGCCCCTTCGACGACAGGCTGTGCGCGGTCTGCACGGCGCTCCGCGGCGGAGCTTCATGTGGGGCTGCGACCCGCGCAGCCGGCGCCTCGCTGAGGGAACGGACCCCCGGTAACCGGAGACCGCCTCCCCCCCACCCCTGGCGCCAAAGGATATCGTATGTTCAGGTCCAAACGCTCGGGGCTGGTGCGGCGACTTTGGCGAAGTCGTGTGGTCCCCGACCGGGAGGAAGGCGGCAGCGGCGGCGGCGGTGGCGGCGACGAGGATGGGAGCTTGGGCAGCCGAGCTGAGCCGGCCCCGCGGGCAAGAGAGGGCGGAGGCTGCGGCCGCTCCGAAGTCCGCCCGGTAGCCCCGCGGCGGCCCCGGGACGCAGTGGGACAGCGAGGCGCCCAGGGCGCGGGGAGGCGCCGGCGCGCAGGGGGCCCCCCGAGGCCCATGTCGGAGCCAGGGGCCGGCGCTGGGAGCTCCCTGCTGGACGTGGCGGAGCCGGGAGGCCCGGGCTGGCTGCCCGAGAGTGACTGCGAGACGGTGACCTGCTGTCTCTTTTCGGAGCGGGACGCCGCCGGCGCGCCCCGGGACGCCAGCGACCCCCTGGCCGGGGCGGCCCTGGAGCCGGCGGGCGGCGGGCGGAGTCGCGAAGCGCGCTCGCGGCTGCTGCTGCTGGAGCAGGAACTCAAAACCGTCACGTACTCGCTGCTGAAGCGGCTCAAGGAGCGCTCGCTGGACACGCTGCTGGAGGCGGTGGAGTCCCGCGGCGGCGTGCCGGGCGGCTGCGTGCTGGTGCCGCGCGCCGACCTCCGCCTGGGCGGCCAGCCCGCGCCGCCGCAGCTGCTGCTCGGCCGCCTCTTTCGCTGGCCCGACCTGCAGCACGCCGTGGAGCTGAAGCCCCTGTGCGGCTGCCACAGCTTCGCCGCCGCCGCCGACGGCCCTACCGTGTGCTGCAACCCCTACCACTTCAGCCGGCTCTGCGGGCCCGGTGAGCGCGCTGCGCCGGCCGGGGGGGCCCCGGGTCCCCGTCCCCATCCCCTTCCGTGCCCTTCTCTCTGTGACACTGCGGGTCGGCGCAGCTGCGGGTGCTCCCCCGGGTGCCCTTGGAGCGTGGGAGCCACCAGGGGAGGCGCCTCAGACCGGCCGAGGGGAGTGGGTGTCCCAGCACACACATCAAGTGGCAACTTTATCTCAAGGCTCCGGTAAACTTAAAAGGGTACATGTCGTAGTTTTCTCTGTGCAGTTTCAGGGACATGATGTAGGCTCCAACTTCATAGGCAGTGAAAGGGGAGGGCAGGCCAAGGAGAGACCAAAGAAGTAGGTGCTATTTCCTCCTACCTCAATTCCGGAATCTACCCCAGTCTGTGCCCAGGCTTCTAGCATTTGTATGCACGTGCCCTTACCCACACTGTGCTTTTCTATGTCCAAGTAGCTGTAAGTTGTGAAATTGGGTGTACACAAATCATAGCTAGAATCAAAAGTGTTCGTCAAATGTCCAATTTGTGCCTTTGCATACTTTCGACAAAGCTTTGCAGGGTAACCCCTCTCTGGAGTAAAGAGCACCCTCTTTATTCCCCACATAATATCATTCCCCACATCCCTTGGGTGTCAAGTGCCAGGGTCTTCCATAGTCCTTCTCAAGTTTTGTGTTCAGCTTTTGTATAGAGTTTAGGGTCTTGGAGGCATCCGTGAGTAGATGAAGAAGCCAGATACTGGATTACCTCTGAGAACTGCCCCCCTTCTTTGTTCTCCTCTTGGGATTTCCTGCACACGCCCCACCCTCAGCCTTGCTTACCTGGCCAGGCCCTGGTGCTCAGGTGCAGACAGGCAGAGGCCCCAGCAGGTCAGGAGGCTCCAGCAGGCCAGGAGCTTGCAGCTGCCTTGCTCTGACCTCTGTCTTGTGGGGAACACACACTTTAGCCTGTAGCTAGCCTCTGAGGGATGTATGGGAATCCATTAGCTGGCACTGGGGTTTTGCAGGGGTGGGACTGGCAGGGAGTCACAGGCTCTTGAGCCTGGGAGGGCTCTGAATCCCTCCATTCTGGCTTCCCTGGGGAGAGTCAGCACCCAGGCTGGGAGCACAGAGAGGGTCAGGTTGTAGGTCTCCTGACTCTGTGTGGAAGGGGAAAGTGGGTCTAGGATGGTGCATTTGTCCTAGGTGTTTTGTTTGAGTGTGGAGTAGTGTCTGGAGAGGAAAGGAAGTTTCCCCTCAGTGATGATTCCTGCATAGAGGGCATTGATGGGGGCAGGTGGGGAGGGGAAGTGTTGATGAGGCACCCTACTCCCCTCATGGTCACTCCAGTCCCAATTTAGGAGCTATGAGCAGCCCCTGATCTGTGGCTCATGCCAGGCTTTCTATGTACTCTTTTCCCCTTACTGACAGCTTTCCCTGGAAGTGACTTTCTCCCCTCTGCCAACTGACTCCCCACTGCCTCTGGGGAAGGAGACCAGTATTTATGGTTGTCTTGTTCCTGGTGATTTTTTTTTTTTTAAAGTAGGTCCCTTCCACTCTCGTAGAAGCCCCTGGCAGGTGTATTCTCTTTCGCCACTTCAGTGTGCAGCAGATGTTTGTTGAGCAATTACTTTGGGCCAGGCACTGTGCTGGGTGCTGTGGCTAACAGAGTGGAAATATGAGTAGGATCTATGCCCTCAAGAAACATAATCCCACCAGGGATTTATGGGGGAGAGATGGGGGAAGAAGGGAAGTGTGCAGGGCCAGGTCATTGGGTGTGAACTACCAGAAGGCTGTGGGTGTGTATGTAATAGGATGGCATGCAGGAGCTCCACAGCTCCAACCTGGAGCCGGACCTTGGAGGATGGGTCAGAGGAGAGGGAGCCAGCCGGGTCAGAGGAGAGGGAGCCAGCCAGCTCAGAGTCAAGGTGCCAGGCACGTTCAGGTGGTTGGGCAGGGAGGGGAGGAGTGAAAAAGTTGGAGACGATGGACAGGACCACTCCTGCTACTACTCCTGGGACTAGGAGTTGGCTTGGGTGTTGGTTTGCATTTGGTAGGTTTGGAGAGGTACAGGTCAAGAGATACCTGGCAAGCTGCAGTAGAACAGTTCTTGACCATGGACCTGGTCCCAGGCTCTGCCCAGCTAGTAACGTGCAGCTTGACTTTGGATGAGTTACCTCCCTTCTCAGCCACCGTGCTGGTCAGTGGGGGTGGCTCTAGGAATATTCTCCCCATCTAAATCTGGACTAAGCCTTGGGACTTGATTCCCCTCCTTCTCCCAGAAGGAGGCGCTGTTGCCAGGGCTGCAGCACCCCAAGTCTCCTCCCTTTTCTTTGCTAGCTGCTAGCCTGTGGGGCCCCCATTCAGCCACCCTGGGGACAGCTGGGAGGACCGATGGTCCGGGAAGAGTTTCCAGTATGTGCCAGGTTGATCCTCTTGCCCCTGGCCTGAGAGCTGGGGGAGCCCTGGGCTGCCCACCCGCCTCCACCGCTTGGCCGCCAGCTTGGCTCCCGTAACTGGGCGGGCGCATAGCTGGGGCTCAGCGGTGCGCGTCCTGATAAGGAGACTGCGCCTTCCAGGGCTCTGGGAAGAGGGCCGGGGCACCGGGCAGACAGATGCGCGCACACACATAGCGCAGGCACACCGCTAGCGAGCAAAGTACACTGGAACACCGGCACTGAGGGACTCCCACCTGGCAGCAGTCACCTCCGCACCTTCACCGACCACTGCAGGGAGCCCCGGTGACAGAAGACCCCTTCCTGGGCAGTGTGGACCCCTGCTGTTCAGAGCCCACTCTCCATCAACTTGAGTTGTGGCCTTGGGGCTAGTTTCCTCTTTGGGCTTCTTTTCCTATATCTAAAGTAAAGGGTTGGAGGGAATCTGCACAATCTGAGGGCTGATGTGCAGATTCCAGGCCACACAGGCCTCCGTCCCCTCCCCCACTCTGCCCCAGGCTTGTCTCGGAAACTGGGGTCCTCAGGAGGGGACCCACCTCTTCTGGGCATGGGCTAGGGGCCTCCTGGCCTCCCAGCCCGTGGGAGTCAGGCCCAACTCTGCCTCCCCCTTGGGTGTCTTTCTGTCCCAGGAAAAGCCAGTTCGCTGAGCTCGGTGGGTGCCTATGTGGACGGAAATGTGGAGAAATACTTTAATCACAGCTCTAACCTGTGTTTATAGAGCTCCTTTCTCCTGAAAGTATCCATTAACTTCGGAATAAATCTCCTGCTCTTTGCTTCCCCACTTTTTTTTTTTCTGTAATTATATTCAGTAAATTACTATTATCCAAATTGCGCCCGGGGAAGAGAGACAGAGCGAGAGAGAGAGAACTTCTAAACGACTGGAGGAGGCCGCCTAGGAAAACACAGGGTTCCCAGGCCAGGACTATAGGAATTAGAATGGGCTAGAAAGTTTTCCTTTTATTTGGCCTGGCATTATCCCTTTGAAATGAGATCAATTTCAAGTTGGGCTTCCAAGCCCCCGCCCTGCCCGGCTCAGCGGCCCCTAGCCCTGCTTGTCTGCTCCTCCTAGCTCCTCCTGGAGGTGAGGAAGGGGTGATAATGTGCAGTTTGCCTCTTGCTGGCGCCAGCCGGCCGCGCTGTTTATCTGGCTGCCAGGGGAATCTGGGCAATTAGGCTCAGGCGGCCTTAAAGTGCCAGGAGCTCCTTTTCTGCGTCTCCCATCATGGGGCTTAGGGTTGAGTCTTCAGGTTCTGGGGGCAGGAAGGACGGGCACTCAGGAGGCCCCCTCCCCATCCACAGCCCCTCTTTGGGAGGGGGGAAACTTGGCAACCCGGGAGGCATGTGGATCTTTTCCTAAGCAAGATGCTGAGCTGGAAAGATGGGGGTGTAAGGTAATGTCCCAAACTGAAACTTTGCCAGGCACTGGGAGAGGCTGTGAACTCTTTTCTGGCTTTAGAATTTAGGTCTAGATCCCAAAAGGCTAAGTACCCCCTGGGGGCTAACCAGAGGCATGCCTGGGCTGAGCTGAACCTTCTGGTGCACTGGCCCCTGGCTGACTGCTCTTCTGCAGGAAGTTGGAGGAGATTCCTGAAGTTGATTCCTCAGGCTGGATGTCCAAGGGGGTTGGAGTTTCTGATGTCTTTCTGTCTCCCTCTCTTTTCTTTCTCTCCCTACCAGGTCCACTTCTTTCAGAGGGGCCTGCGGTGCTCTAAAAGTTCTCCTGTTAAAGTTTAGAGCAAATTGGTTATTATTTTAAAATCAATAAAACTTTTAAAAGTACTAAGACAACTTCTAAGAGGGGAGTGGACAGAGGGCCTGGTGGCAGCTCACAGTTTCTTTTCTGACCTTTGGTCTCACCCACCAAGTGTCCCACCTGAGTGCCCACCTTGCCCACCTGAGGTAATGCCCTGGGGCTCCACCAGTCCAGATCCACAGGGCGCAGCCATGTGGGAGTGGCGGCTGATTGTTACCCAGTAGTGTTGATAGCACATTATTCATAACAGCCAAAGAGAGGAAGCAACCCAAATGTCCATTAGCTGATAAATGGATAAATGAAATATGGTACGTCCGAAGAATGGAATATCATTCACCCATGAAAAAGAACGAAGTCCAGCACCAAAACGTGCTACAACATGGATGAACTTCGATGACTTTGTGCCACATGAAAGAAGAAGCCAGCCACAAAAGGCCATATATTGTATGAAATGAAATGTCCAGAATGGGCAAACCCATAGAGACACAAAGTAAGTTAGTGGTTGCCCAGGGTTTTGGGGTTCTGGCAGTGACATGCTGTCTCCTGTCTTCCAGAATCTCCGCCACCTCCCTACTCTCGGCTGTCTCCTCGCGACGAGTACAAGCCACTGGGTAAGTGTGCCCTCCTTCCTACCCTTGCAGAGCAACTAAGTTCTCTTTTTCTTTCCTCCCACAGATCTGTCCGATTCCACATTGTCTTACACTGAAACGGAGGCTACCAACTCCCTCATCACTGCTCCGGGTGAATTCTCAGGTCAGCATTTTTTCTTGTGCATTGCTGTTGTGATAACGCGGCGGTCCCTGTGCTTGTCCCGCAGACGCCAGCATGTCTCCGGACGCCACCAAGCCGAGCCACTGGTGCAGCGTGGCGTACTGGGAGCACCGGACGCGCGTGGGCCGCCTCTATGCGGTGTACGACCAGGCCGTCAGCATCTTCTACGACCTACCTCAGGGCAGCGGCTTCTGCCTGGGCCAGCTCAACCTGGAGCAGCGCAGCGAGTCGGTGCGGCGAACGCGCAGCAAGATCGGCTTCGGCATCCTGCTCAGCAAGGAGCCCGACGGCGTGTGGGCCTACAACCGCGGCGAGCACCCCATCTTCGTCAACTCCCCGACGCTGGACGCGCCCGGCGGCCGCGCCCTGGTCGTGCGCAAGGTGCCCCCCGGCTACTCCATCAAGGTGTTCGACTTCGAGCGCTCGGGCCTGCAGCACGCGCCCGAGCCCGACGCCGCCGACGGCCCCTACGACCCCAACAGCGTCCGCATCAGCTTCGCCAAGGGCTGGGGGCCCTGCTACTCCCGGCAGTTCATCACCTCCTGCCCCTGCTGGCTGGAGATCCTCCTCAACAACCCCAGATAGTGGCGGCCCCGGCGGGAGGGGCGGGTGGGAGGCCGCGGCCACCGCCACCTGCCGGCCTCGAGAGGGGCCGATGCCCAGAGACACAGCCCCCACGGACAAAACCCCCCAGATATCATCTACCTAGATTTAATATAAAGTTTTATATATTATATGGAAATATATATTATACTTGTAATTATGGAGTCATTTTTACAATGTAATTATTTATGTATGGTGCAATGTGTGTATATGGACAAAACAAGAAAGACGCACTTTGGCTTATAATTCTTTCAATACAGATATATTTTCTTTCTCTTCCTCCTTCCTCTTCCTTACTTTTTATATATATATATAAAGAAAATGATACAGCAGAGCTAGGTGGAAAAGCCTGGGTTTGGTGTATGGTTTTTGAGATATTAATGCCCAGACAAAAAGCTAATACCAGTCACTCGATAATAAAGTATTCGCATTATAGTTTTTTTTAAACTGTCTTCTTTTTACAAAGAGGGGCAGGTAGGGCTTCAGCGGATTTCTGACCCATCATGTACCTTGAAACTTGACCTCAGTTTTCAAGTTTTACTTTTATTGGATAAAGACAGAACAAATTGAAAAGGGAGGAAAGTCACATTTACTCTTAAGTAAACCAGAGAAAGTTCTGTTGTTCCTTCCTGCCCATGGCTATGGGGTGTCCAGTGGATAGGGATGGCGGTGGGGAAAAGAATACACTGGCCATTTATCCTGGACAAGCTCTTCCAGTCTGATGGAGGAGGTTCATGCCCTAGCCTAGAAAGGCCCAGGTCCATGCCCCCCATCTTTGAGTTATGAGCAAGCTAAAAGAAGACACTATTTCTCACCATTTTGTGGAAATGGCCTGGGGAACAAAGACTGAAATGGGCCTTGAGCCCACCTGCTACCTTGCAGAGAACCATCTCGAGCCCCGTAGATCTTTTTAGGACCTCCACAGGCTATTTCCCACCCCCCAGCCAAAAATAGCTCAGAATCTGCCCATCCAGGGCTGTATTAATGATTTATGTAAAGGCAGATGGTTTATTTCTACTTTGTGAAAGGGAAAAGTTGAGGTTCTGGAAGGTTAAATGATTTGCTCATGAGACAAAATCAAGGTTAGAAGTTACATGGAATTGTAGGACCAGAGCCATATCATTAGATCAGCTTTCTGAAGAATATTCTCAAAAAAAGAAAGTCTCCTTGGCCAGATAACTAAGAGGAATGTTTCATTGTATATCTTTTTTCTTGGAGATTTATATTAACATATTAAGTGCTCTGAGAAGTCCTGTGTATTATCTCTTGCTGCATAATAAATTATCCCCAAACTTAGCAGCTTAAAATAACTAACATTTATTATCTCC